CCTGTTGTTGTCATCTAACAGTCATGGGACCACACCTTTGTGACTCTCAGGGCCAGAGGTGTTTGGGAATGTGGAATTTTTGAGATTTTTAGAACAGAAATAGTGAAAGTACCGTATAGTATAGGACATCCTAGGCAGCACCATATAATCAAGCACATTAAGATTTTTGCAGCAAAAAGTATATGAATATTCACACTAAGTGGGACAGTGAGACTATGAATAGCTTCACATCAGATCAGGGCATACCGCCAAGTGAGTTATGAACATGCTTTCAGTTTTCAGAGAGCTTTTTGGATTTTCAAATTGCAGAGAAGGGATTATGGACCTGTCTTAGTGAGCATCTGCTTGTCACGCATTATGCAGCGTGCTGAAATACAAAGGAAGAAAACATCACGCCTGCCCTCCCGTGTAGGGGGTGGGTGGTCACCACATGCGGGTGGTGAGCCCATGCTGGGAGGGCACTCCCGGCAGGTCCTGTTGTTCTCCCTGTCATCTCCCCCTTTCCTTTGCGAGCGTCCTCTACAGGTGCGGTTTCAGGTGAGCCACATGGGGGGCTGGCAGAAGGGGCACTGCATTGTGACGCAGGGTCAAATGTGTCCCTCTCAGAGTGTAGGAGGTAACCGTTCTGGATCGCCTGGATCCTGCCCTTGGGTCTGGCTGCCCGGGTCCAAGGAGGAAAGGGCCGACTCCAGGTGATGCTGCAGACCAGGAGCGCTGCCCTCACTTCCTAACCTTCTGCACTTGGGTGCCGGGGCCCCCTCTCTGCAGTCACACACTCTGCCCTCTTAGCTGGGCCTAGAGCTTTAAACATTAACTGGATTCAACATACGTTTTTCTGACTTTTTAAATATAATGAGTATAGTTTTATTTTAATGTTTTTCAGATGCATTTTGATGTAGGTAGGTACCTTTACATTTTAAAAATTTATTTGCTTTCTGAAATGGGACCAGCATATATATATATATATATATATATATATATATATATATATATTTTTTTTTTTTTTTTTTTTTTTTTTTTTTTGACAGGTTCTTGCTCTGTCACCCAGGCCAGAGCACAGTGGTGCAATCACAGCGCACTGCAGTGCAGCCTCAATCTCCTGGGCTCAAGCGATCCCCCACCTCAGCCTCTTGAGTAGCTGGGGTTATAGGCACCCACCACCACACTTGGCTAAGTTTTAAAAAATTTTTTTATAGAGACAGGGTCTCACTATGTTGACTAGGCTGGTCTTGAACTCCTGGGTTCAAGCAGATCCTCCTGGCTCAGCCTCCCAAAGTGCTGAGATTACAGGCATGAACCACCACACCCTCCTGGTACCTGCATTTTGAAAATGTTTCATTGCCAAGCCTGCAGGGAAGTCTGCCCTTTTTTTATTAGAAAATGAAGAGCTAATTCTGAAATATGCCTACTAAATATGCATATCTCAAGCACTTTAAAAGGATGTAGGGTGAAATAGTCTGTTCCTGAAGCAAATATCACTGTGTGTTCATTCCATTATTTCCGTAGCTTTTCTGTGGCTTTTGATAAGTTGTGTAGAATGTATTAAGTCTCATCTGAAAATGTATATTAAAGATTGTTCTTTTAATTTAAAATGATTTGTCCAAGGTACTTGACTTAATGATTCAAGATTTAATGAGCCGTGACACTTTTAGTAACACCGTCTCAATCTTTCAGATTTTATAAAAGATATTAAAGTTTTCAGAAAGTTGAGAATGGTCTTTTGTAATGTATTTTAAGATAGTTAAGAATAGAGTTTATATAATTAAGATTAGGATTTGTATTGCAAAAACTCCCTTCAAGACGCATTTTGGGCCTTTATGAGCGAGTAATCATGACAGGACAGAGTGGCTTCACCCACAGTTTTGTGGTTAATATTTGCAAGTCGTTTATTTAACAAGGTTGAAAAGAGGCTTCCTGGTGTCTTTTATAATTATCCTTTTCTGGGGACCAACTTATAAAGTAAAAAATACCTGGTGGCATTATCTTTGCTTCAGATGTATTATGTTTATGGAATTGGAAATGTTTGATTTCTTAGTGTGTGTGTATCAGTGGATTATGTAGTTTAAAATGTTTGCATCTGTATTGCATGCATAAACATGTCCGTTTCCAAGTGTGGCCTTTAAATACTCAGGGTTTTGTGGCCGGGCACGGTGGCTCACGCCTGTAATCCCAGCACTTTGGGAGCCCGAGGCAGGCAGATCATGAGGTCGGGAGTTCGAGACCAGCCTGGCCAATATGGTGAAACCCAGTCTCTACTAAAAATATAAAAATTAGCCGGGTGTGGTGGCGTGTGCCTGTAATCCTAGCTATTCGAGAGGCTGAGACAAAAGAATTGCTTGAACCCTGGAGGCGGAGGTTGCAGTGAGCCAAGATTGTGCCACTGCACTCCAGCCTGGATGACAGAGTGAGACTCCATCTCAAATAAAATAAAATACAATAAAATAAAAGACTGAGGGTTTTTTAAAAGGTCATAATAGAAAAATTTTATGTGTTTTAATTGTTTAAATGTTTTCTTCGGGATTAAAAAAACCTGAATGTATTCTGGGAAAATGTTAAATGGATGCAACACTATAAGATTTTCCACAGAAATATGTTATTCACCGTGAAGCACAATGGGAAGGCTCCATTAGCACTTTAGATGGTATCATAACTTTGGAAAAACCATTTCACCATGCGAGTATTTACAAAAACTGAAGCTGTCCCTGTCAGGTTTTGACAGAGCTTAGCTATATAGGTAGTAAGTGACGCAGTGCCAAAACCAGTCTTAAATTACCTATGTTGTCAATATGCAGATTTTCTCTATTTAGTATTTAAGCTATGAATTTACCAATCTGAGTAACTTGAAATGCAGTATCATAAAAAGAATCAGATCTACCAAACTGAAAATGTGTGCGTATCTAAAGTAGTTTCTTTTCTTGATTTTGGTTAAGTTAACAGGAGTATCTTCACATCTGTAATTTCTGGTAACTTAATGAGAACACACTGAACTTTTGGGTCACAATAAATTTTCCCATTATGTAAAATATTTTACACACCGGTTGACTCATTGTGAATTGTGAGTCGACATGATTCTCTTCCTGCGGAAAACAGAAACACATGCTGGCCGGGCGCTGTGGCTTATGCCTGTAATCCCAGCACTTTGGGAGGTGAAGGCGGGTGGATCACCTGAGGTCAGGAGTTCGAGACCCAGCCTGACCAACATGGAGAAACCCTGTCTCTACTAAAAATACAAAATTAGCCGGGCATGGTGGCACATGCCTGTAATTCCAGCTACTGGGGAGGCTGAGGCAGGAGAGTTGCTTGAACCCGGGAGGCAGAGGTTGCGGTGAGCCGAGATCACGCCATTGCACTCCAGCCTAGGCAACAAGAGTGAAACTCCATCTCAAAAAAAAAAAAAAGAAACACATGTTATTGTAATGATGATTTGAGCCAATTACAGGATTGTGCTTATGTTACCACATTGACTAGGTGCTTTCTGTGAGTTGGGTTGTTGAAGAGTTTGAGGTAGACAGATGGCAGTGGGTGGGAATGAGCGGGGAGCTTTTGTTAGGTTTAGGGAATGTGGTCTTTCCACCATCATTTAGTTGTTTATTTTATGCATAGGCTTATTTTCGTTCTTGTGAGCATTATGTTGAGTTAATGTGTTTTCTTTGACCTCAAACCTTCTGAAATGTTTCTGGGTCTTAAAGATTCAGGTATTATTTATTTCATAGTAGACAGAATCAAGTAAATGAATACTTTCTTGGGGGAGAGTGTTGATAAGTTCCATAGCGACACCTCTCCCTCATGATTAAAAGTGCTACATTTGCACAAATATGTGACTTATATTTTATATTAAAATTAAGATCAACTTTTTTCTTGAGAAGTTGTTGAACTTTTAGATTTGGGAGAGGGGGAGTTCTCACAGGAATTATGAATTGTTTTGACTAGTGAGAAGCTTATTTAACATTTTTGGAAGGAGTACCCCAAAAGTAATGCATCTTTTGGCATAGTGGAAACTTGCAGTAACGTTTTCTTGTTGTTTTTTAATTGATTGGGTGACCTGCATCTCATTAAGTGGTGTCTATTGGATGTTTGGCCTTTGGCTTGATTGTGTCCGCTTTTAAAAAATAACTTTATTGAAATCGTCACATTCCATACAATTACCTATTTAAAGTGTCCATGTCTGTGGTTTTTAGTATATTCACAGAGTTGTGCAGCCATTGCCTACTTTGGACATTCTATGGAAATGCGGTTGACAGGATGTGTTTTCTGTGTGCAGTCTCTGTCACTAAGCACCATATTTTCATTCATATTGTGCATGTATGCATCGGTTGTTCCTTGTTAATGTCGAATATTATTCCATTGTGTGGATGTTCCACATTTTATGTATTTGTTAGTCCATTGATAGACGTTTGGGTTGTTTCTACTTTTTGGCTGTTGTGTGATAGCGCTGCTGTGAACATTCATGTACAGGTTTTTGTGTGGACATGTCATTTCTCTTGGGAATATACCTAGGTTGTTTGTATCTGCTTTTGCTGCTTCTTTTACCTACAGTTCAGATTCCCATTTATGTTTGTACAGACAGTTTGCTACTTGTGACTGGGGCTTGTTTGACCTTTGTTGCTGACCTAGCGACTTCTTGTGTCATGTTTAAAGCCCCTGAGACCCTCTGTTGCCTAGAGAAACAGGCAGAATTGCAGTCTCTTTCCTTCCTAAGACCAGATCACATCTGGTGGTCATGAAATGGTCTTATCCTGTATAGATTTTTGGTAAATAAGTATGTATCTAAGCCAAATAAATTTTGTGTGTATTTTATATTATTTTTCTTCTCTCTGCTTCCTCTTGGGGACATCCTTTGTTCTGTGGCCCCAGTGGCACCTAGAGTGAATATGAATGATTTGTCTATGTTTTCCCTTCAGGCGGAATGCCGATTACTTGGATTTTTTCTTGTTAATTTTGGTGACTGAGTTGCCTGTTTTTGAAGTGAAAAATACCTGCAGATAGTAGGGTTGCCCTTTAGCATTTTAAGTGTCTAAATGAGACCTATTGGGATGTTTCCATAGTTTGCATCAAATTCATGTAAATGCGCGTTAATGATGTTAGCTAGTCTGCCTGAGCTAAATTACTAATTTCATTACTACTATTTAATAAAGGGGCAGGATTTGCCATGGTCATTCTAGTTAATGGTAAGAGCCCTGTAGGTCTCTCATCATATATCTAAGCTGAATTAAGGTTGAAAATATTACTGAGTGCCTTGTGGCTCTATTTGGTAACAGTCATGCCTTACATTTTGAGACAGCTAATCCTTTTACACACCAGGTGACTCATGTGAATTGTGAGTAGACACGATTCTCTTCCTGCAGAAAGAGAATGCATTCAGTCAGTTGAAAATCAACATCATGTGGTTTGTAGGATAGGTCTTACTCCTTTCTTAGACAAGGAATCTGGGATCCAGAAGGAGTGAGCGGTTGGTTAGGAGGAGTCAGTGCCAGAGGGAGGCAGCATGCCCTTTCTGCTCTGCCCACGCTGTGAGGACACCGGGCCGTGCCTTCGCCAGGAGGAGGTCATGCCAAGTCCAAAGCGTCAGGCCGCTCAGAGCCAAGCAGCTTTGCTGGAGCACCCACTGGTGCACTTGGAAAGTGATTTCTCCTGTTAAAGCCTCGCTGCCACCTCAACTGTAAACTGGAGACAGTAGGAAGCCACCTTCACAGGCCTGCGGGGACCTGGCACCCGTGCACCAAACCTTGCTGCCCTTAATCAGATGGTCGAATTGAGAGGCAGTTGGAAGGGTCCTGTGGTGTGCTCCTTCTGGGACCTTCTGCCACCCCTTGGAGGCAGGTTGCGCCCCTGCCCGTCTCTTCCCACCAGTGGACACTCCCTTCAGCCCTGGGCCAGCTGTGGGGCCCTCCTCTGTAGGCGCTGGCTGTTCCAGGAGGCACAAGAGTGTTGGTGTGGGACCTTCCCACTGCTCGAGATCCCCCACGGAGAGCCCACTCAGGCTACGCTTGGGCTTCTGGCCGTGTGGGTCAGCGTCACAGGACGGACAGATCAATGGGGGAAGAGTCATCCTGCAGCGCTGCCACCACTGGAGGCTGGTGAGAGTGGCGCTGCCACAGAGAACAAGCCTTGATCCCTGACTTGAAAGTCAGAGTTCTTCTGGAACTTCTGTGGGGAGTGCCCAGAGTGGCACCTAAATACGTCTAGAAGCGCTTGATGAAAGTTCCTCTGAGGCTTTTAAACTGCTTGAGTGAGTCTCTCTGAAGCACGGTGATGGCAAAAGGAAACCACCTCACGCTACCTCTTTGTGCCTTCTCTTCTCTCCTCATCTCCTGTAGGCCGTAGGTGTTCCCTGTCAGGAATTTACGCGGAGGCATGTCTGCTGTGGCCAAATGTGTTCATTCATTCATATCTCACAGTAAGAGGGAAGGATGGGGGAGGAAGACTGCTGTATTTCCTTAAAAGTTTTTCTGTAACTCGAATCCCTCCCACCCCCGTGAGGTAACAACGTCTTTTCCAGTTGGTGTCAGTGAACTCTGTTTTGGGTATCTACAAAAGCAGAAGGGGAGGTTAGGATGTGGCTGGAGGAGGCTGGTTCCTGGGTGTAAATCCTGGCTCTTCTGCTTGAACTGACTGTGCCTCAGCATCCTCGTCTGTCTGGTGGAGCCGCCTCACAGAGGAACAAGTGAGTTGTGCGTGTGGAGCAGGTGGCTGACATGTGGTGAGTCCTCCAGGAATGTGGCAGCAGAAGGAACACGTTGAGCACCGCAGATACCACCCTGACCGCCACTGCAGGGCTTCTGTGCGGGGGCAGCTGCAGAGCCGCCGCTTCAGGACAGCATGGGAGCTGCTGGAGGTCGGGGGAGCTCAGGGAAAGGGCCTTGCTGCCAGGGGTGGGAAGGGAGTCAGTGAAGACGTCCTGGAGGAGAAGATTCCAGAGCCTGAGATGTGAAGTAGGTTAGGTAGCCAGAGACAAGGCAAAGAAGGGCCATTTTCATCAGAGAACAGCATAACATTGGCAGAGGTCTGACATGTCATTTCCTGTTACTAGAATTGGGGAGTGACCAGTAGATTCTTTAATTTGTTTATTCATTCGTGCAGTCCTTCACCTCACACCTGTTCAGGGTCCGGCTGGGCTCTGGACATAGGGTGGAAGAAAACCATCTGAGCAGAGGCCGCGTGGACTGTCACCTCTGTCAGGGGTGCCAGGGCTGCCAAAGGACAGCTGTTACTTATGGGTGGCGGCGTGGTGAGGTCGCACAACACAGAGCTGCCCTGCTGTGTCCATGCCCTGGTGCCTCCCCGTGGTCACCATGTGCCTTGGGCAAATGGAGGCCTCAGGTCCCAGACATAGGCTCTGTCAGTGGTGGTGGCGGTGGCTGTACCTGCTCCGGGCTGCTGTGAGGGAGGGACGGGCTCCGGCCACAGGCGTGCAAGGTCCCCTTGCAGAGGACCTCCCGCACCTGCTGAGGAATGTGTACAGCCATCTGGAGGGTGTTCTCCCCCTGGCCCTCCCTGTAGTCCAGCTGAGTCCACGTCCTTCAGCCCCTTTTCAATGTTCCTTTCTCACAGAACCTTGTCCTGGAGGTGCACTCGGGCCCGGGTTCTTCCTCCTGTGCGGTGCCAAGCCCTCCTCCACCACGCATGATGGTGTGTTTTCCATGACTCTTCCTCCTAGAGCACCGGTGCCCGCCCTGACGGCGGTTCCCCACAGTCAGATTGAGTATCCCTTATCTGAAATGCTTGGGACTAGAAGTGTTTCAGATTCTGATCTTTTCGGATTTTGGCATATTTGAATATGCATAATTGGATATCTTGGGGATGAGACTTAAGTGTAAACACAAAATTCTTTTCATATACACCTTATACACATAGCCTGAAGGTAATTTTATGCAATATTCTTAAATATTTTGTGCATGAAACAGAGTTTTGACTGTGACCCGTCACGTGAGGTCAGTTGGGGAATTTTCCTCTTGTGGTGGTATGTTGGTACTCAGAAAGTTTCGGATTTTGGAGCAGTTTGGATTTTTGGATTAGGGATGCTCCATTTGAATATTCTTTTTATATACAGCACATGGTCAGTGCTCACTAAACTTAGTATTGCATGAATGAATGAAAACCAAAGGTCATTTACTAAGCGTGCTACTATTTCAGAAGCCTCTTTTTCCTGATTTGGTTCTATGGTCAGTGGTTTAATATTTCAAGTGCTCTGACCACGTAATGGTTGTTACCACACTGTGAAGGTGGCTGGGTGTTCAGTGATTGCTGCCCACAGAGGACCTGGAAGTGCTTGCTGTACTTGGTTTTCTGGAATGGAAATCATGGCTCATTCCCAGGAGCCCCTCAGCAGGGGCTTTGAGTCTGGTGCTAAGCAGCAGATGTGCAGATTCCCGCAGGGCGTACCTGAGCCCGGAGAGGGGGCGTCGTAGCGCACAGCGCACTCGTTTCCGCATTCCCACCCCGCACGGCCAGTTGTCACAGCCATCCTCCAGTAAAAAACACAAACCAGTCAACCTCTAGGAGACAGGTAGGAAATCTAGAAGAAGCCTCAGGTGTTCACAGCATTTTTTAAAGATTCTTTAAAAATCTTCGTGATTGGAAAGACTGCTTCCTGTGCCAGAGAGTCTCTCTCCAGCGCTTTTGCTTCTGAGGTTGGTAGCTTTCAGAAAGACTGCAATGCAGCGGTTACCAAAGTCCTTGTTAATATGGAAACAACTCGTGGTGAAGCCTTTTGCTCCCCTTCACAACTGCTGACTGTTGCCTGCAGTCGGAAGGAGGAGATAATGAAGGTAATACTCCTCCGGACCTGGCAGTTTAGTGATTAGAACGTACGCGATTCTGTGAATGCTGTGGCTGGCACAGCATGTCCTGCAGCAGCTCTGTCAACTTACTGATGCAGTGGGCTTCCTGGGAACGTGAAGCTGAAGATGTCTTTGCAGTTTGTGCACGATAATTTTGTTTTCATCTCTGTGTTCAGATGGTGGATTATAAGAAGGTAAGGGACTTTACAGATCATGCATATATGTATCTTTGTCTAATCCAATCCCTTTATTTTACAGATGAGGAAAATGAGGCCCAAAGAAGTGATGCCACTTGGTTAAGGTCCCAGAGCAGGTCAGAATCAGACCTAGGATCAGAAACCTGGCTCCTGGCTCCTGGCTCCCTACTCTTCTAAGGATCGCTGTCCTGACAGAAGAGGTTTGCTCTCAGTTAATTGATGTTGTTGTTGTTATGATGGCACTCTACTGTTTTTTCCCGACAGAACTCCTCTTTCCTAAAATGGAGTCGAGTAAAAAGATGGACTCTCCTGGCGCGCTGCAGACTAACCCGCCGCTAAAGCTGCACACTGACCGCAGTGCTGGGACGCCAGTTTTTGTCCCTGAACAAGGAGGTTACAAGGAAAAGTTTGTGAAGACCGTGGAGGACAAGTACAAGTGTGAGAAGTGCCACCTGGTGCTGTGCAGCCCGAAGCAGACCGAGTGTGGGCACCGCTTCTGCGAGAGCTGCATGGCGGCCCTGCTGAGGTAGGCGCCCTCGCCCGGCCCGTCGCCCGGCCACTCTAATGCAGTCACTTGTGTTTCCCTGCAGCTCTTCAAGTCCAAAATGTACAGCGTGTCAAGAGAGCATCGTTAAAGATAAGGTATTCTGGGGTTTTTTTTAATCATTTTGTCAAATCCTCCAAAATAATGATCTTTCATTTTCAGGTGTTTAAGGATAATTGCTGCAAGAGAGAAATTCTGGCTCTTCAGATCTATTGTCGGAATGAAAGCAGAGGTTGTGCAGAGCAGTTAATGCTGGGACATCTGCTGGTGAGTAGCAAAGGGACACTGGAACCTTTTACCAATTAAGAACATTGAATGGTCTGTCTTACAGGTGCATTTAAAAAATGATTGCCATTTTGAAGAACTTCCATGTGTGCGTCCTGACTGCAAAGAAAAGGTCTTGAGGAAAGACCTGCGAGACCACGTGGAGAAGGCGTGTAAATACCGGGAAGCCACATGCAGCCACTGCAAGAGTCAGGTTCCGATGATCGCGCTGCAGGTGCGGGTCCTCCCATTCCACAGGCCTTCCACTTTAAAGTTGATAGTACTTTCTCTCTCTGTAGAAACACGAAGACACCGACTGTCCCTGCGTGGTGGTGTCCTGCCCTCACAAGTGCAGCGTCCAGACTCTCCTGAGGAGCGAGGTAGGGGCGGCCGGGCCCGGCCGGGAGTCTGTGTGCCACAACTCACGTCTCTTTCCCGTTGCAGTTGAGTGCACACTTGTCAGAGTGTGTCAATGCCCCCAGCACCTGTAGTTTTAAGCGCTATGGCTGCGTTTTTCAGGTCAGTATCCGACATTTGTCCTTCCCAGTCACTCGCTGAATGCCTCACATGTTTGCTCTCGCAGGGGACAAACCAGCAGATCAAGGCCCACGAGGCCAGCTCCGCCGTGCAGCACGTCAACCTGCTGAAGGAGTGGAGCAACTCGCTCGAAAAGAAGGTGGGCTGCACACTTTCCTGCTGCTATGGGATTGGTTACATTAATTAAAGAATTTCTTTTTTAGGTTTCCTTGTTGCAGAATGAAAGTGTAGAAAAAAACAAGAGCATACAAAGTTTGCACAATCAGATATGTAGCTTTGAAATTGAAATTGAGAGACAAAAGGAAATGCTTCGAAATAATGAATCCAAAATCCTTCATTTACAGGTAAGAATCTTAGGACTACGGCCAGATCAAAGTGTTTTGCTTTTTAACACCTTTGGTTTGGAAGCGAGTGATAGACAGCCAAGCAGAGAAACTGAAGGAGCTTGACAAGGAGATCCGGCCCTTCCGGCAGAACTGGGAGGAAGCAGACAGCATGAAGAGCAGCGTGGAGTCCCTCCAGAACCGCGTGACCGAGCTGGAGAGCGTGGACAAGAGCGCGGGGCAAGTGGCTCGGAACACAGGTGAGGCAGGGGCCGGGGCCGGGCCAGCAGTGCTCATTCACCAAACCCTCCTCACCTGTGGCAGGCCTGCTGGAGTCCCAGCTGAGCCGGCATGACCAGATGCTGAGTGTGCACGACATCCGCCTAGCCGACATGGACCTGCGCTTCCAGGTCCTGGAGACCGCCAGCTACAATGGAGTGCTCATCTGGAAGATTCGCGACTACAAGCGGCGGAAGCAGGAGGCCGTCATGGGGAAGACCCTGTCCCTTTACAGCCAGCCTTTCTACACTGGTTACTTTGGCTATAAGATGTGTGCCAGGGTCTACCTGAACGGGGACGGGATGGGGAAGGGGACGCACTTGTCGCTGTTTTTTGTCATCATGCGTGGAGAATATGATGCCCTGCTTCCTTGGCCGTTTAAGCAGAAAGTGACACTCATGCTGATGGATCAGGGGTCCTCTCGACGTCATTTGGGAGATGCATTCAAGCCCGACCCCAACAGCAGCAGCTTCAAGAAGCCCACTGGAGAGATGAATATCGCCTCTGGCTGCCCAGTCTTTGTGGCCCAAACTGTTCTAGAAAATGGGACATATATTAAAGATGATACAATTTTTATTAAAGTCATAGTGGATACTTCGGATCTGCCCGATCCCTGATAAGTAGCTGGGGAGGTGGATTTAGCAGAAGGCAACTCCTCTGGGGGATTTGAACCGGTCTGTCTTCACTGAGGTCCTCGCGCTCAGAAAAGGACCTTGTGAGACGGAGGAAGCGGCAGAAGGCGGACGCGTGCCGGCGGGAGGAGCCACGCGTGAGCACACCTGACACGTTTTATAATAGACTAGCCACACTTCACTCTGAAGAATTATTTATCCTTCAACAAGATAAATATTGCTGTCAGAGAAGGTTTTCATTTTCATTTTTAAAGATCTAGTTAATTAAGGTGGAAAACATATATGCTAAACAAAAGAAACATGATTTTTCTTCCTTAAACTTGAACACCAAAAAAACACACACACACACACACGTGGGGATAGCTGGACATGTCAGCATGTTAAGTAAAAGGAGAATTTATGAAATAGTAATGCAATTCTGATATCTTCTTTCTAAAATTCAAGAGTGCAATTTTGTTTCAAATACAGTATATTGTCTATTTTTAAGGCCTCATCTGGTCTCTGTTTTAATAATTTGTTTGTCAGAAGACCCTGAAGTATATACCTAGGTCTTTTTTTTGAAAGTCTCTAAATTCAGAATCATTTTTTAATTTAAAGTTCTACAAATAATTGTTACTGCAAACATTTTATTTTAAAACGTTGATAGACTGATATTTCTTGGAAGAAAATATAAAATATCAAACACTGGTTATCACTTGTGATAGGAAAGAGAATATTCAACCTGTTGTTATTTCTCGTTAGAAATGTAAACCTTCAAATATCTGTCGTAGTTAATGACACGACTTCACAATTCTGAACGGAGCCTCGCTCATGGATGCTGTGCATCATTTTCAGATTTATAATTGTTTTCACCCTAAAATAGGGCATCCGTTGAACTTTGGAGTTCTAAACAAAATCCTGTAGGTGTTTGGATTCTGCCCCATGTGTTCGGACGAGCTCTCTGTTGCTGACAGCACCGGCCTTCGGTCTCCATGTCAGGGGTGGGCGGGTGACTGCTGAGGGAGGCCCGCAGGTGTGTTTCTCCATCCCGTCATCTTGCTGCATGCCGTCAACGGTCTCCGAAAGCAACGTTGTGCGTAGAGCTGGTGGCATACGGCCCACGTGCCTTAGATGGGACATGCTGCTTCTCCACCCTGGGTTTGCATTGAGCATCATTCTAGAAAGTGCTAGTTTAACCAGACTTTTCTCTCCACCACTAGATCTTTGTCTCTACAAGGGCCCTCAGACACCTCTGCACCTGCTGAGGGGAAGCCAGGCTCCACCGTCGGCTTCTGGAGCCTCCGCTGCTTAATTACCACAGATTCCAAATCTCTAGGCCCCACGAGTGAGCCGCCTGGTCCAAGTACGGCCTGGTCCCACCCTGAGGGAGGCAGGTGTGGAACAGAAGCCGAGCCTCTCCGTGTCCCCACCGGGGCCGTGGGCACCCCCACAGCCCGAAGCAGAACCCTCTGAGCATTCCAGAGACCGCTGCTCGGGGGCCTGCCCAGGCTGACCAACGGGCGCTCCTGACCACCACCCTGGCGGGAAGGGTGGCCACGGGGCCCGTCGTCCCAGCCTGTGCCTGCCCAGATGGCATTTTCTCAACTCACTGTTTACTGTCTCTCAGTGTCCAACTGTGATTAGAAGCCTGGAGCCTGCCCCCTGCACCCCTTTTGCTATGCACCACGCTTCATGGTGCTCTTACCACTGATGGGTGCTACACGCGACGGGTGCTTCTTAGGCAAAACCAATGTGTGCGAACTGTCACACCTGTGCCACTCGCCCACAAGCCGCGCCCACAATTGGCCAGCTGGGCCGTGCACGTCAGACTGCCTGCCTCGGCTCTCCCCGTGGCCGCGCGGGGACAGCTTGGTGGGTGCCCGGTGGCCCACCTGTCTCTGGTGCTGCCATCTGTCCTGGGTGTGCCTTCGCCCCAGTGCCTGCTGGAAGTGCCCTCCGTCGCACCCCTGTGCCCTGAGCTCCCGTGAGGGGCCCGCCGCGCCCTTTCGCGGTCGAAGCGTTCCGTTGTTCTTATCTGCCTTTCCTTTCCCCGCTCTCCTGGGATTACTTTGGGGGAATGAGTATCCTTGGTTCTGCCCTGTGAGGGAGTCGTGTGTCCCTGCTCATAAAGGAAGGACTTCCTGCAGAAGCTGCGGAAAACTACTGTTCCCTCGAAGGTGTCCCCCACCTGAGGCCTGTCCCCTACCTGCCCTCAGGTAGTTTTCCTGAGGCCAGGGGTTAACAACAGGGACATCCCTGCAACTTCCCCTTCACAAAATGTATAATATTAGATGAAGGATATGCAACATCTTGGTCTAGTAAGAACCGTTTCCTCCCCTCTGGGTTGAAGTCCTGGTGTGGCCCCCAGAAGCAGCAGTGCGTGTCACTGGGACGTCTCCAGTAGCCCTTCCCAGGCAGACGCTCCTGGCGGGACGCCATGGGGCCCACCTGAGGGTCCCACAGACGTAACCTGAGTGACAGGAGTCCTTGAGGATGGGATGGCCTATGTCACACACTTTGTCCTTGAACCTGAGTGATGGGGGTCCTTGAGGATGGGATGGCCTGTGTCACGCGCTTTGTCTTTGTGTTTGGTTGTATCGGGGTCTCTGTTCTGAGTGTGTCTTCCTCTCATGTACTCAACACAGTGGGCAGCAGCCTGGGACGGCGTCCCCTCTCCCGGCGGCGGGCAAGCCTTGCGCTGCTCCACCCTCGGCCTGGGCACCCTCACTTGGCGCTGGCCACCTGGGCCAGCCTGGGGCCATGGTCTCTCTGCAGCTGAGGCCCAGTGGCCCCTTGGGCAGTGATCGGCCCTCCCCGCATCACAGGGCCCTGGCAGCAAGCGGGAAATGGGGGCGCACACTGTGTGCTTGGGGGTGCTGCTTGTTTACCACACATGACCAGACTCCCAGCAGGACAGAGCTGCTCAGTACTTTACAGAAACCAACTGAGTCGTTTGTGCATGAATTAAGCCGGTCTGCTTCCCCGTCACCTTCGTAACAAAACAACGTCCCCTCTCCCCTCGCCTCGAGCAGTTTCTTCAGGACACCGTGGCTCGGGCTGCTCCCTGCTGCCAGGCACGCTGGTTGGCTGGCCTGGGCCCGGCTCACGTGAAGGGCACTGGCTCTTGTGACCACACTGAGCCACGTGCAAGCCGCAGCCGGGCCTGGAAGCCTGACCCTCTGGTTCTAGGGCTTGTCCCGCGGAGCCTGCAGAGCTAGACGTTGGGGTGTGTCCGTGATGATATGGGGGCCAGGCTGGGAGTAGGGCCTTTCTAGCAGGGTTGGGTGGCTCAGTGAGGGTGTGGAAGTGGGGGACCCACGGGGCCTGGCTTTGGGACTAGACATGCCAGCCCCAGCTGGGCTGGAGGGAGCCTGAGTGAGCCCCGACATACGCTGGGCCTTTCAGCTCGCCGTGCTCTGGTGACACACAGGCGGCCAGGTTGGGATTTGTGTCAATTCTAGGAGCCATCAAGCATGAATGTGGTTCTGTCTCCTGAGCGCAAGCCTCGCCGGACCCCTGGGCGAAGGCCTGGACTTGCAGATGTGTGTTCCCTGTGCGGGTGGACAGAGGGGGCCCTTATGACCCACATTGCAGCCCCATTCCACCACCCCTTCCTCCCCAGAGCAGTCTCTGCCGAGGGACAGCACCTGTGTCCCTTCGATGCCACAACAGCCAGTTGAACAGGGGAGCCCTTTGCTCAGGCAGCTTCTCCTGCCTCTCCCTCCTTTCTCCTTCCCTGCCCCATCCCCGTGCCCTTCTTGGCCTGTGGCGCTGGGGAGCCATGGTGTGGCATACTGGGGCTCCTGCTCCTTGGGCCACTTCCTCAGCCCGGGCCCCACAGGCCCACCACCTGCCAGGGCTCCCACTGCACTGGCTGTGGCAGGAGGCTTCCCCATGACCCCGTGTGGCCCAGCTCGGTGAGGATGCAGTTCTAGGCACAGCCCCTGGGACAGCCAGCTGCCTCCCAGACCACGTCAGCCTGCTCCAGGGTCCTCAGTCACCCTGGGCCAGGGGCCACGTGTCCCATGGATGTCGACCATGCCAACGTCACATTCCAGCACCCCTTTTGCTTGATGGCGTCTGGTGGTAGTCAGCATGGTGGACCCACATCCTACAGCCAGAGGTGATGTTGGACAAAGGAAGGGGAGTCTGGATGGGTCCTTAAACGACCATTCTGTCCGCAGCGGGGTCATTCCTTGTCAGCCCAAGGGAGGGCCGGGGAGTACACTGATCCCAACAGCTGGGCTGACACCTCCTTTCTCCCCTGCACGGGGAGGATTGGCCTGAGGACCGTCACCCTGTGCACAGCCCCAGTAGGGTGGCAGTGCCACTGTCTCCTTGGGCCGTTGCAGGATTGGGCGGGTGCAGACTCCCCTTGCGGGCCCCTTGCTCAATCCCCGGCCCTCCCAGACTCCTCCCTCTACTGGGGGTAATTTGTGTGTCAGAAGGGCTCTGGCAGAGCTGTAAAATACTGTTTTTTAAAAATTTTAGTCCAGATCTTTACTTATTAGACTGCAGAAGGAGAGCTAGGGAGAGTGGGGGAAGCCCCCTTGCTTTTGTATCTGTGAGGTGAATGAGGGTCTGTCACCCAAATCTACTTCTCAGCCCATGACCATAGTTCTGTTTTCCGTTTGCAAATCTCAGTAGCTCTGTTTTCTCCAAAGTAGAATGTGCGCACCGGGGTCCTAGCCAGGCGAGGTCAGTGTCGGCAGGCTACCTGGTCATTATTGCTGCCTCGTCCAGGCTGATGCTGATGGTCACAGGCACGGTGGCATCAGGGAGCCGGGCCAGCAGGCGGCGTGAGGCGGGGCCAGCAGCTCACTGCAAGGGCATTTTCCACCTGATCCTGGTGTGCCCCACATGCGGTGGCAGGGCAGACGTGTGAAGCCTCGGCCGTCTCGGGGCTGGCAGGTGTGCGGGTGAGGAGGCCCCGGTGGCCAAGCAGAGCCTGCGTTTCATTTCTCCTGCTGCACTGTGTCTAGTCTGTCTTGTGAACTCTCACCGTGAAAAGAGGCTAGAAGTCCAGGATCGCTGTACCGCTCCTGTAATTAGGTGATGACTGGATTTGACAACTTAGTCCCCTCAGACAAGTAAGATACCCTCCAACAGCAAATTCAATGACTTAATTGGAAAACACACAAGCTGGCATGATGTCCGGTGATTTCTGTAAGAAATGCCTGTAGGAGAAGGTCTGTGAAGTGTGGAGGGCAGTGTCGACGCTGCACAGCATCTGCAGATTCGCAGCCTCTTCTCTGCCGGTGCCTCTGTTCGGTTCTGTTACCCAAAAACAAAGACCAAAGAAGGCCAATCTCTCATTTGACCCTGTCTTTTTAATCTGCCTGTTTTAAAAGTTGCGTCTGTAGTAGCCGCTTGCTGTGAAGACACATCTTGACAGTCCAAGTGATTTTGTGACCAGTGATTTGGGTCCTGTTTTCCGCTCTTCTAAGAAAAAACAAAAAGACCGTGAGTTATTGCCCAGCAATAATCATGTTGTTACTGTGAGTTAGCAACATGCCTGACTTCCTGATAGCATTACTGTTTTCTAGTTTTGTTTATTGTATATTATGTGTGGTTTTATTTGGTATTTATTTGTGTTTTGAGGTCTTGCAATGTTTTTGTGTTTCTGATGCTAATAACTAAAGTTTGTAAGACTGTAGAATGCAAAACTCGGAGATGCTAAACTGTCTTATTAGAGGAAAATAAATCTGATTATGGAGTCTCAGTCTCTGATCACACCGTCTCTTGCAGGCTGGG